TTTCTCTAAAAAACCCCAACCAACCAACTAACCAAATTCTACACGCTGCATATTTTAAAAGCATTTCAAGGTTTATCCTTTAAAACGGAAGGAGGACCTGGGAGGCCGAAGCGGGTGGATCACGAGGTCAGGAGTTCGAGACCAGCCTGGCCAACATGGTGAAACCCCGTGTCTACTAAAAATACAAAAATTAGCCGGGCATGGTGGCACATACCTGTAATCCCGCCTACTCGGGAGGCTGAGGCAGGAGAATCGCTTGAAACCGGAAGGCGGAGGTTGCAGTGAGCCGAGATCGCGCACTGCTCTCCAGCTTGGGCAACAACAGCAAAACTCCGTGTCAAAAATAAAAAAAAAAAAAAAAAAAGAAGGAGGAAATATTTCTCAAGTAGCGACTGCAACTTCCATAGTCAAATTTTCATTCCAAGCTATAAATGGAGATGACTGTCCACTTTTCAGGACAAAAAGCTTCTTGCAAAAGTAGAAGAGCAAAAGCAAAATCCTCCACTAGAAAGCGCCCCCATCTCTAATCTGTAACAGTGAGAGCCTCAGGACGAGTTCCGCAGACGCTCATTTAAAGCAAACTTTTTCAATGACCTTGAGGGTGGCTGTACTTACACGCGGAGAAGCAAATCGACCGCAGCTGGAAAGGCGCTGGGTCGAGCGTGAGAGGAACACGGGTTTTACCTAAGGGAGAGTGGAAGAGAGAAGGGGGTTCCCCAAGGGCCCCGGCCCCTTCGCCTCGTTCGGGCCCCGCGGCCAAGCTCCTCGCACCGCAGCCCCGGCTGTGCAGAAGCGGAGGGGCGGAAGGTGCTCTCAGAACTTTCATTTTCCACCCTGCAGCAGTCCCGAGCCTCGGCTGGAGAACTCGGATGCTTGCGAAACGGCGAGGTCCAGCAGGGGCGGGACGGGGGCGGTGGGCGGAGGAGGATAGGGCGGGGCCGCGGCGGTGAAAGGGCCCGGGGGCGGGGGCGGGGGCGGGGCGAGGCGAGGCCGCCGCGGTCCGGGCCCCCGACGTGGGCTCCGTGCTCTGCACCCAGCTCCTTCCCGGGCGCGCACACGCGCTTCCTCTCTTGAGCTCCCGGGCGTCCGGAGGCGAAGGTCCCGGAGCGTTCACGAGAATCCGGGTCCCGGCGAGTCCGGGGTCCGCTCCTCCAGCTGCGCCCAGGGCGCACGAGCCGGCCAGCCTCGGGGAGAGGGCGCGGGGGCGCTGGGGGTTCTTACGGGAAGATGAGGAAGCCCGACAGCAAGATCGTGCTCCTGGGGGACATGAACGTGGGGAAGACGTCGCTGCTGCAGCGGTATATGGAGCGGCGCTTCCCGGACACGGTCAGCACGGTGGGCGGCGCCTTCTACCTGAAGCAGTGGCGCTCCTACAACATCTCCATCTGGGACACCGCAGGTGAGGCCGGCGCCGCATGAGCCACACCGCCCAACCACTCTTTCTGTCCCTCTCTTCCCACCAGGGCGGGAGCAGTTCCACGGCCTGGGCTCCATGTACTGCCGGGGGGCGGCCGCCATCATCCTCACCTATGATGTGAATCACCGGCAGAGCCTGGTGGAGCTGGAGGACCGGTTCCTGGGCCTGACAGACACAGCCAGCAAAGACTGCCTCTTTGCCATCGTGGGGAACAAAGTGGACCTCACTGAGGAGGGGGCCTTGGCGGGCCAGGAGAAGGAAGAGTGCAGTCCCAATATGGACGCTGGGGACCGTGTCTCCCCAAGGGCACCTAAGCAGGTGCAGCTGGAGGATGCGGTGGCCCTTTATAAAAAGATCCTCAAGTACAAGATGCTGGATGAGCAGGATGTGCCGGCCGCTGAGCAAATGTGCTTTGAGACCAGCGCCAAGACCGGCTACAATGTGGACCTCCTGTTTGAGACCCTCTTTGACCTGGTGGTGCCAATGATCTTACAGCAGAGAGCTGAGAGGCCGTCACACACAGTGGATATATCCAGTCATAAGCCACCCAAGAGGACCAGATCTGGGTGTTGTGCCTGACTTTCGAGGGCCTCCTGGACTCAGACTGTGCATGTTGGGAAGGGGTCTGACCAGGCAAGCTGTGATCTGAAAGGAGCAAGGAACAGCAAGGAATTATTTTCCAGAATGACACCCGCAGCAGAATGTTGGAGTGGAAATGATGGCTGGCTATGAAGAGGAGGTCAACGTGTGTGGTCTCCTCAGTCTCTGTCAGAGGGGTGGGGAGGTGGGAAACAGGAATCCTCTGCAAAGCCCAATCTGCAGAGTCGAGACCCCTGGTGCTCTCTGCCCCGCTGCCTGGCACTGGTCCTTTGCAGCCAGCCACCAACGGCCCCCTTGCCCTTGCAGAGGCAGAAGCCTGCGTCTGCACCTGCACCTCTGACCGTTTCAGCACCCTGGGTTGTTACCACGTCCTACAACTCTGACATTTCTTGTTCTCAAGCGTTTCTCTTCACTGTGAGTTGTCTTTGGTCCTCCCACTTGGTACTTGTATCTTGATGCTTTATAATCCTGACTCTCGACGTGTTCATTTATACAAAATCAGGAATAACTTTGTTTTTATACTGATTGCAGCAATGTTGGCTACATGTATTATTAAAGAGGATTTTTGGAACAACTTAGGTATTGAGACTGAACTGACTTCATTTGCACC